CATGCAGTCTCCAAAGTTTTATCTCTTGCAAGGAAGCAGTGGTATTCTTGGGTTCTTCATTGTTGATTTTGCTGAGCAGGGGCAATATGCAACAAGAACCAAACCTAATTTCAAACACCCCCATTTGGGGGTTGGGAGAGGTTTTAGCACAGAAACTAGACAAAGTAGGTTGAAGTCCTGTATTTACTTTTTGCTTGGAGCTTCCTTGGGTGAATTGACTGAGGGGACTTCTCAGAGACTCCTCCTCCTCCTCCTCTTTCTCCCTCTCCTCCTCCAGCTCTGAGCCAGTTTAGCCTCTGACTTGTGTGAAGGCAATCTGCCCTTTTGTGAGAGGACCTGCTGTCTCTGAAAGGACTGCTGCCCCCAGCCCCTCCTCAGGGCCCTTCTTGTGTGCACGTGGGTTTGAAAAGCTCATTGATTCCCATCCAAAGGGGCTAATTACATTACTTACAGTAAATAGCAGCCCTGCTGTCAGGTATAGCTGCCAAAGTAAGGAGGAGGGGGATGTCTCCAGCTTAGTTCACTTGATTGGCTTCATTTTTGTGTGAAATTGCGTTTTATGAGCTGCATTTTGGCACCCGGAGGACTTAAACTGCGTCCAGTCTGCAAATAACATTATTTTTGACCCTGAGAAAAAAGGAGGGGAAGCAGTAGTGTCTTCAGTTTCATGGAAGAGGTCACTCCAGGAGCCTCAGAAGACAACGCTTTGGGACAGGAAGTCAGGCTGCTGCACCAGGGGTCGTTTCCTCTCTCGCTTTATTTCTGCCTTCCTTCCTTCCCCTTCTTCTCATCCTCTCACTTCTTTTTTTCTTTCCTTCTTCCCTCTCTCCCTCTCTCCCTGGCTTTTCTCCCGTCATCTTTCTAGCTTTGGCCACAGTTCCCGGTCGGGCTCCCCCGGGCGGAGGGAAGCGGGTCTGCGGCCGGGCGGCTCTTGTGAGGTATCTAGGATGTGCCAGGACACAGGCACCGCAGTCCTGGGAAAGGCGGCGGGAAGTAGTGGGGAACGCAGGCTGACGAAGGGGACGGAAGGAACAGAGAGCGGCCGGCGCGTCCTCCTCTCTGGGTAAAGCCGCGTTGGTTCCTGCCGCAGCGCTGTGCTTCGGACTCCTAGGGGGCCTCTGGCCGTTTGAATGAATCGACAATATCAGAGTATTGTGGACACTTTTTAATGGGGCCGGGGAGGGGCCGCCGCTGCCGAGAACTGAGGGCGACAGAACAATCCCACCTCTTGTGAGGAGCAGGTCTGCCATTCTGCTTGTCAGTTCTCACCTTCCCCTCCTCCACGGCAAAGAGTCCCTTTCACACCCTTCTGAGTGTGCGGGTGCGCCCAGTTTTACAAGTCCTCTGTCCTGCCAGGGTAGTGGGAGAAGCACGCGATGGGGCTAGCGCCCAGTCCTGCGGGGGCAGGCGCCAAGCTCCCGGGAGTCCGCAAGTCGCTTCCTATATTGGCAAGCTTCAAATGAGACATTAGAATCTCCGGCAACCTTCCTTCAAACCTGAACCGGGGAAGAGAATAAGCCGCCCTATGGCCAAGGCGCAATTGCGTACCCGTGTGTACAGGTCCATGCCCTGTCCCCTACACTCTAATTTTCTCAAAGAAAATTGTTTTGCCAAAAGTAACCCTGAGAAATGCAGACGCTCCAAACGCCCTCTCCACTTCGGATGAAGCCAGCATCTAGTAGGGTCTCCGGCCCTCAAGAAGGTGAGGCAAAGAGATGAATTGTCAGACAGCTGAGAAGACAACTCGTGTCCTTTCCGCCCCCCAGCCATGCTCTTTCACGGGATCTCCGGAGGCCACATCCAAGGCATCATGGAGGAGATGGAGCGCAGATCCAAGACTGAGGCCCGTCTGGCCAAAGGCGCCCAGCTCAACGGCCGCGACGCGGTAAGGAAGGGCTCCGCCGCGGCGGTAGCCGGCTCCTCAGCCTTGCGGTGTGCTTTCTTTGCAGGGCATGCCCCCGCTCAGCCCGGAGAAGCCCGCCCTGTGCGCCGGCTGCGGGGGCAAGATCTCGGACAGGTACTATCTGCTGGCTGTGGACAAACAGTGGCATCTGAGATGCCTGAAGTGCTGTGAATGTAAGCTGGCCCTCGAGTCCGAGCTCACCTGCTTTGCCAAGGACGGTAGCATTTACTGCAAGGAGGATTACTACAGGTACTCCCCTACACCCCCACTTCCTACGCCCGACTAGCGCCCTGACTCAACTCTTTCCTTCCAGAAGGTTCTCTGTGCAGAGATGTGCCCGCTGCCACCTTGGCATTTCCGCCTCGGAGATGGTCATGCGCGCCCGAGACTCTGTCTACCACCTGAGCTGCTTCACCTGCTCCACTTGCAACAAGACTCTGACCACGGGCGACCATTTCGGCATGAAGGACAGCCTGGTGTACTGCCGCGCCCACTTCGAGACCCTCTTGCAAGGAGAGTATCCACCGCAGCTGAGCTACACGGAGCTGGCGGCCAAGAGCGGCGGCCTGGCCCTGCCTTACTTCAACGGTACGGGCACCGTGCAGAAAGGGCGGCCCCGGAAGCGGAAGAGCCCAGCGCTGGGAGTGGACATCGTCAATTACAACTCAGGTGTGCCTCCTATCCTCACCCCCGGCGCAGCCGAGCAGTTGTTTGTTCACTGTTACTGCAACAGGTTGTAATGAGAATGAGGCAGACCACTTGGACCGGGACCAGCAGCCTTATCCACCCTCGCAGAAGACCAAGCGCATGCGAACCTCTTTCAAGCATCACCAGCTCCGGACCATGAAATCCTACTTTGCCATCAACCACAACCCGGATGCCAAGGACCTCAAGCAGCTTGCCCAGAAAACAGGTCTGACCAAAAGAGTTTTGCAGGTAAGACACATGCATCATTGACTGTGCATACACGGTAAAGAAATCAATTGGGATTGGTTTGCAGGTTTGGTTCCAAAACGCACGAGCCAAATTCAGAAGGAACCTTTTGCGGCAGGAGAATGGGGGTGTTGATAAAGCTGACGGCACGTCGCTTCCGGCCCCGCCCTCAGCAGACAGCGGAGCTCTCACTCCACCCGGCACTGCGACCACTTTAACAGACCTGACCAATCCCACTATCACTGTAGTGACATCCGTGACCTCTAACATGGACAGCCACGAATCCGGAAGCCCCTCACAAACTACCTTAACAAACCTTTTCTAACATTGGTTTTTTTTTTTTAGTTTTTAAATTCTTCCTCTTCTTTTTATTATTATTCTAATTATTATTATTTTATTATTTACAAGACTTTTTTTTTCTTCTAACCCACAAGATATTTGGGGAATAAAAATAACAGCTTGGTGTGTAGCATCTGCAGCCACTTGGCAAATGAGTTTACAGTATTGTCTCCTTTAAGTGAATATATTTTGTCTACAAAGTGTATTTGGATTTAAAAAAATTAATTAGGTCTTTCAGTTGGTAAGGAGAGTTTTTGAATAATTCTAATAAGTGCCTCTTAAAATTGTATGTTACTTATTTCCAGAATCTCGAAGAAAAAAGAAAAAAGAGTGGTATTATTATGGGCAAATAATCATATTCCCACTTAAATGATTAGGTTAATAAAGAACCAGATAATTAATTAGTTACTTTTTAAATCTTGCAATTGTATGTGTGATTATGGAGTTTTGAAAACGTTACATTTTTTAAATCTTAAAACTGAAAACTTGTTTTTAGTATTTCTATTTCTTACCTGAACTGTTAATTCAAGTGAGGAATATGATGAAATAAAAGCATTAACTACAGACATTTTAAATAGTAATGATTAATTAGGTGAGAAATCTATTACAGGAATGTGACTTTTCCTTCTCTTAGGGGTGTACAACTCTAAAAACTTTTTACTTGGTTATTTGTTTTTCAACATTTGAAAAATACTTAAGCTCCCTATGTATCCATGAAAATTCCGCATTGATTTTGACATTCCATACTTTTAACCTCCTAAAGCTAAAAACAATAGCTCGGAAACCATTCTTTCTAGTTACTTTTTTTCCCAGGGAAAATGGAAATAAGCAAAATATAATGTTTTAAGAAGTAAAAAAATCAATATAATTTAATTAATAGCTCTATTAATTGGCTTCAGCTGTACCATGATATTGTATCTGGCATTCTATATGAATAATGTTTAAAATACCCAGCCTGGTAGACTTATACCAACAATTGGTTTTGTTTTGTTTTATTTTATTTTGACATAGGTTGACTTATGTATTGAAAATAATTTTTCTGATATTAGAGATTTGAAGTTATTAGTCTTAAAGTAGATAAACTCAGAAGCCTTGTGGATGCTGATCTGAATATATTTCCTAGTTTACAGTAGCATTTTTTTCTTTTAATTTAAGCTAAAATCTTAATGGTCTGGGCAGTGGTGAATGTTCATCTATTACGCTTCTGTTGTAGTTAAATACCAATTAGATTGTGGATTTCCTAAAAAAATAAAAAAGAAGTCAAGATATATGTCTTGCTTTAGTGGATTGTTAAGAATAACTTTGCACATATTTTCCACTTTTTGGACCCCTTAAATCTCCTTTGGTGGTCGAAGTGGCTATTTAATAGATTTTAAAGGTGTCCTTCTGGCTGTATAAATGTGTGGTTACATATTGACAGTTCACTGCCCACATTAAAGTGCATTATTGTAACTTTTGCTCAGGGTCTTTAGAAAATTAGCACAGAAAGTAGCTTATTTTTTAAAAAAAGATGATGGAAGATAAGTTAACACTGTAACAGAAGAAAGGTGTGATTGCCATTATATATTTAGCAAGTATGGTTATCATCTTATATGGAGCTTAAATCTTGACTTTTCATACTTCTATTACATTTTGGGCATTTACCACTAACCAGACCAAACAACCTTGGTAAGGCTGAGATCTTATTAATACACTTTTACAGGTAAAATATTGACACTTATAAATTTTGTTCTTTGACAGAACAATATATGGTACTATATAGATCTACTTTATTAAGTAGACTAATTATAACTCAGTTCTCCTATGTGCCTTATGATATAACTTGGAAGTAAGTTTGTGAAAAATCAGGATATATGTGTTGTTTGTTAAATTAACTGTTTTAAGCCCTTTTAACACCTCACTAGTTTTGTACTGTTTTACCTCTTATTTCTGAAACTCTTTTTATGGTGTATCCTGTTAGAGGGGACAAACATGTCATAGAAAGCAGTTGTGCACTCTTTCAAATATAGTTGATAAATTCAATAATCTTATATATTGAGCTTCGTGTTTATAGTACAGTAAGTGGTCTAGCAAAATTGTCCATGTTTCTTTGTTTATTGATAAATGCATTGTATAGAAACTATTTCCCCTAAATATTTATGGACCAAACAATTGTGATATATCCTATTAAATTTGTGTGAATAAAACATTTTGAATCTAAGGAGTTTTCTTTCCCATCAGTTTTATTTAAGTTTTAACCGTACTAGTGTGTTCCAGCATCTATATGTAAAAGCTTTTCAAATGGTAATACAACATTGTTAGAAATATTTAAACATACAAATAGTTTTTAGACTTCCAAACTTCTGATTCATATGAAATGTTACACATTGTTGCACAGGCAGTGTAATTCAACCTAGAAATACCTTTGAATATATTTGCTTATAACAAAAGTAATGCCCCACTGATTTGACTCAGTCCAATTTTTAGAATAAAAAGGCTAATTAGCATATAAAGTAATTGCATGGAACGAAACCTTAAATATGATTAAGATTTCATGTTAGGTCTATTGAGCACAAATGGATATTTGTAAATCTAAATAGAAATTGCAGACCCCTAAAAGCCAAGTTGCTCTGTAGTTAATAAATTGTCACTATGATTTTTTTCAGGGAGAACAAATCTTGGGGCATTACAGCCAAACATCCCGACGTTTGAAAATTCCCTAAAGTATTAAAAGAAGGGGAAAAGTTTGATCGGAAATCCACTGCAGTGAAGACAAAGACACTATTAGGTTATGATAATCATACATTAAAAAATTTATTAAGCCAAAAAAAAAGAGAGAGAGAGAGACTTAAATGTCATTTACTGAATGTTAACGAAACTTGTGTTCTTTATGGTGTCTAACACAACTGAAGGCCTAAAATTATGTGGTTTAAACAAAATTAGATAAACCATGTACAAAACCAGAGCAACCTGGCAGTAATATGCCCACCCCATATTTGAAAAAAATTATTATTGAAAAAAATTTCACACATTTGTCAAGCACAGTTGTAAAATAAAGTCCAAAACATTCATTTCACCTGCTTGCTAATGTGTATTAGTCCTGTTAATGGCATTTTCCAACTGTAAATTCAAAGAAAAGCTATCACCCATTTAAGAGTATAGGGATCAAACCCCAGTAATTTTAGCATTATTGTTTATCACTTCCTTTTTAAACAGAAATCTCTGCATGCACTTTTACATATGTCACCTCTAGTGTACACCTCTGTATGATGACTTATCTTTGCTGTTTCTTGTATGATAAATAGCTTTCATTAATAAACATTTATTTGATGCAAACATAGTTAACTTTATGTTAAACACATGCTGTTGAAATTAATTTTGAACACTTAAAGAGGCAGCACAGTACATTTACAACTTGTTATACTAATGAAAAAATACAAACAGCATAGTGAGATTAAATTCTGGTAATCTAGGATAAAATTACTTACTTGGTTTTTACCTTTTCATGACTTATTTTCATTTGTTGTATTCAATTGCCACATGTATTAAAAATAAAAAACAAAGTGAACCCAAATTACAACAAAATAAACCTTAGAATAAACTATTGTGTAAAATTTCAGCAACTTTTTTAGATTACTAGGGTAAAATTTATAGATCCTATGTGAGTTTACATGTTTGCTATGCAATGAACAAATTTATTGATGTATACAAATATATTCTGAACTATAAAAAGATCCAATCTTTGCATAGTTCAATTACATATGATTATTACAAACAAAAAAGCAAATGGAAAGACAGACAAATATTTAGGAATGAGGTTTTTTTTAATTGTTAAAGGGAATATTTGAAGAATAAAATTTTAGCTATTCCTATTTAGCCGTATATCCAAAGCATATGTTAAACAAACTAACATATACTTTCCAGAAAATTTTTCATTATGATGAAATTTTTATTATATACAAATGAACCCTATGTAAATGATGTAACTTTTATGAATGACAGACATTAAATATTTCACTTACATGTATTCTCAGAATTTTGAATGTTTTCTTAAATGCTTTCACTTCCTGAATAATAAAAAGAAAAAATTTTAAAGAAGAGAGAGCAACTTACTAATAAAAAAAAGCAATGCACCATGACAAGTAGACTATTTTGAGTGATCACAAATCATGCTGGTTTTGTCAGTAACTTGAATGTTTATGCCTCATTGAAACCTCATCCACAGCTATAGCAACTTAAATAGATTTTCCAATGCATTTCCAGCCAGTTTATTCAAATCTTTGCCCTACAGTCTTGCCTTCTTTCCCTGTTCTGTCACCTGTGGCAATTTCATTTAGAAGTATTTTGGAACTTCGCCTGGTTTTACAGACCTTTAAATATTTGTCTGGTATGTGAAATGCAGGAAGAGACCAGAGAGGGAAAGAACATAACTGAAATTAGACATCTGAAAAAAAAATACAAATTTGAAACAGGCACATTTTTTAAAACCAAAAAAAAAAAAAAAAAGAGAGAGAGAGAGAAAGGAGTACTAATTATGTGAGTGGGAAGAGGAAGCGTGTGATGCAGAGCTGGAAGGTCTGTTGTGCTTTACTGTGATGTAAAGCAGTCTTTGAGTCTGGGCAACTGCACATTTACTGTTTGGTGTGGAATAGAAAAATGTGGACCTCTTAGTTGAGAGCAGGACACTAAATTTTCATAGCTTCTACCTCCCAGTTGCCTGGGTTAGTCTAACTTCTGGCAGATTGATCTTGGGCAAAAAGCTTCACTGAGAGTTAGTGTCTGTGTGCTTTGGTTGAATAGCCACCTTAATACTGACTTACATAGTGGGTAGGTTTTTGATACCTCAAATAAGGATAAAACTCCATAATAAAGGACCCAAAGCAAATACTTTTAAAACTTAGGTGATTTTTCATCACCTAAAACATAAATAGCTTTATTTAGCAAAATCCCAGTGGAATCTACCACACATTCTTTTATAATAACCCTTTTTTGGGAGTCAAAGTATTGTTTTTTTATTAGCCACATATAAATATCATCTCATTTTCTGTTGCAGTGTGACTGCAAGGCATGTTGTGGTGGAAATCATTAGAACTGGGAAGCTCTGGAATGGAAATTTGGAATCGTGTCATTCTAGGCTCTTAAAGAGAATATTAGGGATAATACTGTTGTAAAAAATAAATATAAACACCTAATTTTGTATGAAGTTTTGCTATTTAAATTTTAACTATGTTATAAACAAAGCTAGCTTTACTTGTAGAGAGTTCGTGTACTCTTGAGCTCATTCAATAGCTTTTACATTTTGTAGTCTCTTCCACAACAGGGCAAAATAAGCACAGTAGGACTTAGTCCAAATTGACGAAATATCATTGAATTTTCTTTGAAAGCATATATATAGATAAACTCTGGATTGGTCTTTTAGATCTGTTTTCTGTTTTTAGTAATTGGGAACAAACTCTTGATATTAAAATAAATAAAATGCCTCTAATGTAAAGCCACAGCCCTGCTTCTAGCCAATGTCAAAAATAGGAAGTTTTTTTAATGGTTTACTGTTGATTTTAAACATTTTAATAATAGTGCTCTGCCCTCACAACAGTTTTTTTTTCAGAATAATATTATGATTTACCTTATTTTAAAAATAAATTATAATTCTAACTTAAAATATTATTTTAAATGCCCCTCTGGGAAGATTTCCGTTTTATTTTATGAGGTTCCCTGGCAGTTGGGGGGGTGGTGAGGTTGGGAGAGGGAAAGTTTAGAACTGTGCATGATACTCAAGGAAAAGTCTATGAATATGATGTAAGTAGTAACATTATTGCCACAACTAAATTTCTGTTTAACTGTGTTGCAGAATATGATAATGTCATCTAACATCACTCCCTACTTGCAACATTCCTCTGTGAATATTAATATAGTTAACCCTCCCTTATTATGTATCATATCAATAAGTTTCTCTTCCCTTGGATTAATTTTTGCTTCTTTGCATTACATTTTATCTTGTGCTAAGATAACAAAAAGCAAGCAAGAATAAAGATCCAGATATTAGCCATATGTAGAAAGTTCCTGGTGTGCATTTCTGTGTACTTTTCCCTCACATATTAGAATTGTCAGGAAAGTTTTTTTCTTTTGGAACTTTCTGTTTACATTTTGCATGATCTTATAAATTAACCTGAAGAGTAATTGGATACCTTTTATGGTTATTTGAAAATAAAATTTGCTACAAATAAGATGCTTCAGTCTCTGTTGCCTCATATTATGCCT